TTTGGCCAACACTGCACCCGCCTGATTAAATTAATTTTCATTTTGTGACTGGTTTGGCACCTGACGTTAGTTTTTTTGGTAGAGTTTTATTTTTATTATTCAAAATAGGTGGCTTGTAACAGAGGTTCTATTTTTCATAAAAGAGAAATATAAGATTAGGTCATGATCCTGTCATTTTGAAGTCAACAGAGGGTAATTACTTGTCTACCGGGGAGTGATACTCCTCTTTCTGTATTCCCAGGGCTGCTTTCTCAGTGGAGAATTTTGACCTATGCTCAGTAAAGAACTTGGATCCCAGGGTCCCTTTATTTTCATAACTGCCAAATTGATCGTGCTGGGCAAGGGAGGGGTACAGATTCTGACCACATGTAACTGGCTATAGGTTGTTTTAGGTGTTTCTTTTTTAACATGTTAAATGTTTTTGCTTGTGGTATAGTTTCTATACTCATACTCAAGAGCACATTAATTACATCTCAACCATTAGTAACTGTTGGTTACTGTTTGAAATAAAGGTAAATATTGAATGCAAGCTAATTTCAAGTGCAAAAGTTGGCATTCAGAAAGGATTTCTAGTGAAATCTACCATTGTGTAGCTAGGTATAATTGCCTGTGGTGTATTATTTCAAACAAGTGTCTGTGAAATAATCATACAATTCAATTTGAATACCTTTATTTGTAGATTTCAAAACAAATAAAAGCATTTAGGTTGTATTTCATAATTAATGAGAGGAGACTTTATTTTAGTTATACATTTTGGGGAAAGGTTAATTTGGGAGAGAATTGTATCCGTCTTAGAAAGTTTGCATGTTCTATTCTTTCTAGATTATTACCAGGACAAAATTTTGCAAACTATAGCCTTTCACAAGGCTTAAACCCAGAATACAATAACAGAGAAAACAAAACAGAATTGAAATTTAAGTCACATACCAGGGTAGGACGAGAGTAAAAAGCATGAGTTAATACTACCTTCACAAAGATTCTTAGCATTCCACCTTAAAAATCAAACTGCGCAGAGGAGAAAGCCAGTCCCATCAAGCCTGCTCCTAGGAAGAGAGCTGGTTTTTTTTTCCTCCTCCTTCCACTCTTAGGACATGCCTGATCTTCTTGAGCAGTCCAGCACAAGCTAATCCACAAGGTTCAATCAGGCTAAGTAATTGGAGGAATGTGTTAACTCTGAATTACAAGGAGCAGAAGGGAAGGATCTGTCAGCTGACTAATCAGGGATAGTGGTTTTTTTTTTTTTTTCCTCCCCAGCATTGCTGCCACTGTGCTAATGGAAGCAGCCACGGCAGCTTTGTTTGATAGAGATTTTTGGCTGCCGTTTTTAAATACTACCCAAGAAGCAGCTCGTATTTCATCAACGTTGCGTTGACAATTGGAAAAGAAAAGTGTAATTGCGTACAGGCGAAATGGCAGAAGCAAATCCCCGGAGAGGCAAGATGAGGTTCAGAAGGAATGCGGTAAGGGCTCTGTCTGCACTCCTGGAAAGCCTTTTCCAATTTCTTTTGTTCTTTCTTTCTACAGGCTTCCTTCCCTGGGAACTTGCACTTGGTTTTGGTTTTACGTCCTACCAGCTTTCTTCAACGAACGTTCACAGACATTGGATTTTGGTTTAGTCAGGAGGATTTTATGCTTAAATTACCAGTAAGAGTATATTATTTAAATGTTTTGTTCCTGTTAACAGTATCTTTTTTGCTTATTTATATAGGTTGTTATGCTGAGCTCAGTTAGTGATTTGCTGACATACATTGATGACAAGCAATTAACCCCTGAGTTAGGCGGCACCTTGCAGTACTGCCACAGTGAATGGATCATCTTCAGAAATGTATGTTGTCTTTGCCCTTACTGTAGAGCCTAATATAATTAAAGTAATCACCGGCTCTTTGCAGGCTATAGAAAATTTTGCCCTCACAGTGAAAGAAATGGCTCAGATGTTACAGTCCTTTGGAACTGAACTGGCTGAGACAGAACTACCAGATGATATTCCCTCAATAGAAGAAATTCTGGCAATTCGTGCTGAAAGGTATCATCTGTTGAAGGTATGTCTGATAGAGTTGACAAACAAAAGATTTTAGGTGATACTCCTTTTGTGTCTTTGGACAGAATGATATTACAGCTGTAACCAAAGAAGGAAAAATTCTGCTAACAAATCTGGAAGTGCCTGACACTGAAGGAGCTGTCAGTTCAAGACTAGAATGTCATCGGCAAATAAGTGGTGACTGGCAAACTATTAATAAGTGAGTACTCTCTTTTTGGTTTAGAGTTACTTTTTAGGAATTTATTGGAGTTTTCTTTCTTAAGGTTGCTGACTCAAGTACATGATATGGAAACAGCTTTTGATGGATTTTGGGAAAAACATCAATTAAAAATGGAGCAGTATCTGCAACTATGGAAGTTTGAGCAGGATTTTCAACAGGTCAGTTAAAACATTTCTTTGTATACCTTTTTGTTTTTAAAACCTCTTTGTTTCGTATTTTTAGCTTGTGACTGAAGTTGAATTTCTATTAAACCAACAAGCAGAACTGGCTGATGTAACAGGGACTATAGCTCAAGTAAAACAAAAAATAAAAAAATTGGAAAACTTAGATGAAAATTCTCAGGTAAGATTGTATTTTAGATGTCTGCTATATTATATTCATTATTTTTTGTCTTTGTTATAATCAGGAGCTATTATCAAAGGCCCAGTTTGTGATATTACATGGACACAAGCTTGCAGCAAATCACCATTATGCACTTGATTTAATCTGCCAGAGGTGCAATGAGCTACGTTACCTTTCTGATATTTTGGTTAATGAGATAAAAGCAAAACGGATACAACTCAGCAGGACCTTCAAAATGCATAAACTCCTACAGCAGGTAGTGTAATGGGAAATGATCCATTTCTGAAATTTTTTTTTTTTCTTCTTGATTTTCTTACCAGGCTCGTCAATGCTGTGATGAAGGGGAATGTCTTCTAGCTAATCAGGAAATAGATAAGTTTCAGTCTAAAGAAGATGCTCAGAAAGCTCTCCAAGACATTGAAAATTTTCTTGAAATGGCTCTACCCTTTATAAATTATGAACCTGAAACACTGCAGTATGAATTTGATGTAATATTATCTCCTGAGCTTAAGGTAGAGGCTTTTTTATTTTCAAATAAATATTTAATATTTCCTATAATTCTTATACAACTCGCAGGTTCAAATGAAGACTATACAACTCAAGCTTGAAAACATTCGAAGTATATTTGAGAACCAGCAGGCTGGTTTCAGGAACCTGGCAGATAAGCATGTGAGGCCAATCCAATTTGTGGTACCCACACCTGAAAATTTGGTCACATCTGGGACACCATTTTTTTCATCTAAACAAGGTAAAATGTCTTACTTTCTCTGTCTCTTTTTTTTATTTAATGGCGTTACAATTTCCTTCTGCAGTGGGAGTTGGATACTCTTTCTTTCAAGCATGTAAACTTTTTTCAAAAGGTACCCATCTTTATTATATTACTTTTGCCAATTTTGAAATTCTTCTTTCACATTTCTCTACCAGGGAAGAAGACTTGGAGACAAAATCAGAGCAACTTAAAAGTAAATATCATTAATTAATTCAAAATTGACTTTGCTAATTTAACTTTTATTTTCTGTATTTCAGATTGAAGTGGTGCCTGATTGTCAGGAGAAGAGAAGTTCTGGTCCATCCTCCAGTTTGGACAATGGCAATAGCTTGGATGTTTTAAAGAAGTATCCTTTATTTATTAATATAAACTCACATAAATAACTGATAAATATGGTCTTTTCATTTTAGCCACGTACTAAATGAACTGATACAGACTGAGAGAGTTTATGTTCGAGAACTGTATACTGTTTTGTTGGTAAGCGACTCAAATTGTATTTGCCCTATCTTTTAAAATGCATGAATGTATTTATTTTGGGTAGGGTTATAGAGCGGAGATGGATAATCCAGAGATGTTTGATCTTATGCCACCTCTCCTGAGAAATAAAAAGGACATTCTCTTTGGAAACATGGCAGAAATATATGAATTCCATAACGAGTATGTAATTGCTGAATTGAATATTTATTTTTCATGCAATTTTTTTTCTCTGAAATTTTCACAGCATTTTCTTGAGCAGCCTGGAAAATTGTGCTCATGCTCCAGAAAGAGTGGGACCTTGTTTCCTGGAAAGGGTTAGTTAAATTATTTTTTAAATATATATAAAAGTAATACATTTGAATTTGTTTTTTATCACAGAAGGATGATTTTCAGATGTATGCAAAATATTGTCAGAATAAGCCCAGATCAGAAACAATTTGGAGGAAGTATTCAGAATGCGCATTTTTCCAGGTACAGTAATTATTCAAGTATTGGATATATTCTAATTTTATTGATATTTATCTTTTAATGACAGGAATGTCAAAGAAAGTTAAAACACAGACTTAGACTGGATTCCTATTTACTCAAACCAGTGCAACGAATCACTAAATATCAGTTATTGTTGAAGGTAATTATATGAAGCATTTGTTTGTTTCTTTAGCCTAATATTAATTCCTGATTTCTAATTACAGGAGCTATTAAAATATAGCAAAGACTGTGAAGGATCTGCTCTGTTGAAGAAGGCACTCGATGCAATGCTGGATTTACTGAAGTCAGTTAATGATTCTATGCATCAGATTGCAATAAATGGCTATATTGTAAGCACATTTTAATAATTGTTGGAATTTTATTCTACTAATGGGTTTTGATTTTCCATTCTAGGGAAACTTAAATGAACTGGGCAAGATGATAATGCAAGGTGGATTCAGCGTTTGGATAGGGCACAAGAAAGGTGCTACAAAAATGAAGGATTTGGCTAGATTCAAACCAATGCAGCGACACCTTTTCTTGTATGAAAAAGCCATTGTTTTTTGCAAAAGGCGTGTTGAAAGTGGAGAAGGCTCTGACAGATACCCGTCATACAGTTTTAAACACTGTTGGAAAGTAAGACAATTTGTATCGGGTAATGTAGTATTTGCTCATGAAAATTTTGACTTATTTATTATAGATGGATGAAGTTGGAATCACTGAATATGTAAAAGGTGATAACCGCAAGTTTGAAATCTGGTATGGTGAAAAGGAAGAAGTTTATATTGTCCAGGTTGGTCATTTGAAAATTCTTCTAGAAACCCACACCTCCCTCCCGCTTTTTTTTTAATCTTTAGGCTTCTAATGTAGATGTGAAGATGACGTGGCTAAAAGAAATAAGAAATATTTTGTTGAAGCAGCAGGAACTTTTGACAGGTAAATTCAAGCCTGCATTCTTCAGAACAAGATGAATGATAATATGCTTTGTTTTATTTCTCAGTTAAAAAAAGAAAGCAACAGGATCAATTAACAGAACGGGATAAGTTTCAGATTTCTCTTCAGCAGAATGATGAGTAAGTGATTATTCTTTAAGAAATACCACTCCAGCTCACTTAGTTTTATACATCACTATTTCAGAAAGCAACAGGGAGCTTTTATAAGTACTGAGGAAACTGAATTGGAACACACCAGCACTGTGGTGGAGGTCTGTGAGGCAATTGCGTCAGTTCAGGCAGAAGCAAATACAGGTATGTGTCATGGTCATCTTAAGACGAGACTCAGTAACTGCCACATTCCACACTTTTCTTATAGTTTGGACTGAGGCATCACAATCTGCAGAAATCTCTGAAGAACCTGCGGAATGGTCAAGCAACTATTTCTACCCTACTTATGATGAAAATGAAGAAGAAAATAGGCCCCTCATGGTTAGTAATAATATAGTAAATTAAAATTATTGACTCAGTTTTAAGTAGGCATTTTTTTTTCTAGCTATGGTATCAGAAGATAAAGTAAATATGCAAAATTGAAGAATGCTTTAATCACAGAGGATGGGAATATAGAAAAACCTATTAGTTTCTCTCTCTTTGTCCAATAATTCTCTGAGATGTGCTACTAAGGAAAACATATAAAAGAGCAACACAATGTATTCCATACACCCTTCTTCCCTGCCAAAACAAGAAGCTGGAATGACCTGCTCTTTTGGCTTCACTTGGTCAAGTTGTAAACTGAGCAATAATGGGTGCTGCTTCCCTTGTAGAGACCTGTGTCGGAGATGGCTCTCCTATATTGATGAAGCTACTATGTCAAATGGCAAGTAGCTCTTTCCTGCCTGCTTCTCAGCTCATTTGGAAAAATACTGCGCAAAAGACATTGAGCTCAAATGATGCAGATGTTGTTTTCAGGTTAATGGACACGCAAAGAAACCACAGCACATACTTCTTTTCTTTCATTTAATAAAGCTTTTAATTATGGTACGCTGTCTTTTTAAAATCATGTATTTAATGTGTCAGATATTGTGCTTGAAAGATTCTCATCTCAGAATACTTTTGGACTTGAAAATTATTTCTTCTCTACTTTGTAACCAAATGCAATCGGTGTGCCTTGGATTATTTAGTTTATTAATGAATTAAGTCAAAATTACGGCTGCAAAATGGCTAAGGTCAAGTAAAGCACAACATTATGATTTAATATGCTTTTGTTGAAACCACAGCTTTTGTGCCCATTGTTTTAACTTGTGTGAAACAATACAAAGCCCAGAAATTCTTTTCGGGGCATGAGTAAATTTTGTTCAGGGCTACTGTCTGTATGTGCCCAGATAAAATTTTCATGAGAGTAGTTTACAAAAGCCGTATTTAAAAGTTAATATTTTCACACTTTTTTTCTGGATTTCTGCTTATAATTAATGTAACTTAAATTAGTTGTGCTCTGCTATTTTCTGTATATTTCATGTTGTAATTCTTTTTTTCAAATAAAAATTAATTCTTCAGGTTAGATAAACTTGTTCTGCCTTTTTCGTTCCCCAT